CCCTGATTCAGGGCACGGGGGCCAGGGGAGGAGGGTGTGAGGTGGGTACAGGAGGAGCACCAGCTGAGAGCAGGCTGAGGTCTGCATGGCAGCCAGGATGAACTCAATGAACACTATTAATGGTGATCATAGCCTCCTCTCTGCTCTAAAAGCTTTCATGGCTCTCTATTGCCCCTGTCCAAGCCCTAGCAGTGAGGCCCTCCTCCCCAGACCCCTTCCCTACGCTCTTGCTACTTCTCAAACATGACCACCCGTTTCTGTCCACACTGCTGTCTCCTCGCTAGTCCATCTCCACCTGACAAGGCCCTATAATCACAGGAGGACACCTCCCTCAGGAAGGCTGCTGCCACCAGCAGGGATGTGCTGTCCATCTTCCAAGCACCCCACACGCTGCTTCCGGCAGCCTTACCCTTGCTCAGCACGTGCTGCCCCCAGGACAGGCAACTGTGAAAGAAAGCTGGAACGGACCTGGATACAAATTCTGGCTTAGCCTGGGACTCACTGAGTTACCTGGGGCATGACACTTCACCTCGCCACACCTTGGTTTCCTCATCTGTTTGATTAAGATGTTACTACCAACCTTCAAGGATCAAATCTGGTAACGTGAAAGCACCCGGCTGAGGGCCGGGCAGGCACCCGGTGGGCAAGGCAACTTCTCTCCTCCTGGCCCCAGGACACTGACTCAGCTCCTCCCCCCACATCCCTTCTGCTCCTGACAGAAAAGGGGAGGCTGCTGACGACAGGAAGGGCCAGCAGGGAGGTGGCAGGATGTCCAGGAGGACGCCGAGGAAGTCCAGGCCATCACACTCACAGGGCAGGGGCTAGGCGTGCCACGCCCCCCAGCAGCCCAGCCCGCCCCCAGCAGCCCACCCACTCCTCCGCAGGGTCTCCACTCCCCTGAAAGAGGCCTACTGCCGCCTGTGCACACACACACCCTGCTCATCCTCCCCCAGGAGGGCCACTGGGCTGTCAGAGCCTCCCTGAAGCACTAGCCAGAAACCAAAAGCAGCCCCACCCCTCCCTTCCCGAACATCACGGTCAGTGGGCCAGAAGGACAGGGAAAGGAGCTACTCCTTCTCTTATACTTGGGGTGACCTCGGGCAACTCACCAGCGCCCCTCCCCAAGCCTCAGTTTATCTGGCTGTGAAGTGGGGAGTCCAGCGAACCCAGCTGTGAGGCTCAATATGCTAACTATGGCACAGGTAATTGATGGGGCTTGGGTACAGCTCACCCCGCCCCAGGGTTCCCATCTTTCTCTCCTCCCAGAACTGCCGAGACGAGCTGGTTAACTTGTTCACACTACATCGTGTTGGACTGACAAGGCTCCCAGGGCTCAGCACCTTTGAAGGTGTGCACGTCATCACCCTAAAGTCAAACCACGGGCGCCAGCTGGAGGGGGTGCAGACCACAGGTATGTTTCTGCCCACATAGTGTTTTCAGAGTACCAGTGTCCCCTGTCCCCGCCCATTCCACAGATGGGAAGACTGGACTGCTCGAAGTTACAGCACTGCCGTTCGAAGCCACGCAAGAAATCGGGGCAGGGACGGGGGCAGCATGGGTGCCAGGTGGAGGTGCAGAGAGAGCGCTGGGTGGTTCCTGGGCCCTGGGTTCTAGTCCCAGTCCAGCTAGCCACTGACTGTATAACCTGGGACGACTCCCCTGCCTCCATTTCCTCATCTGCACAGTGAGGGTTTGGGCAGAATTCCCCCAGCTTTGACTCACGGCAGGGCCCTACTTGGGGGGCGCTATGCTGCCCAATGGACGCTCCCTGCCACCCCTGGCTTCAGGAGGCAACGGGAGGAAGAGCAGGACCGGAAAACACAGCCCCAAACAGTCTGTCTCCTCCTCCCCCACCTCCCACTGCCCCACGGCCCTCAACTCTGATCTCACCTCTCTGGAGGCTGAGGGTGACGAGAACAGTCTGTTTGGTAGGTCACGGGGAGGGGCGGGCAGAGTTGTGCTCACCAGCTGCAGCCAGGCCTCAGAGCAGCATCCGTGGGTCCCACCCCCGCACATATCTCTCCCGCCTCCAGGACCCTGGAGACCCTCCAGGCCTGGCTGACTGGGTACATCCTCAGCTCTCTGGCTCCTGCTCGTGGAAGCCCTGCTCTTTCAGCCTGGCCTGGCCCTTTCAAACCGGAAGGATCTCTTCCCACAGAGACCACTGGGGCCAAACCATCATTTGCGCAGGGAAAGACATTGACCTTTTCAGTCCCAGCAAATGAGAAGCATGGCCTAGGGTTCTGACCCCAGGATCGCCCACCTACCCAGGTCCCCAAGCCAGAAGGTGGCTCCTGCAGAGCCCCTCTTCTTAAGGCCCCACCATGCACATAGATGACCCCATGGCAATGCCAACTTTGGTCTGGTTGATTCTAGGGCTCTTCTGAGGAATGAAGCCCATCTCCAACCTGCTTCCCCCTCCCTTCCCCACCGTATGTACCCACACCCATGACCCAGCTACCGAGTCTGCCTGCTTCTGGTCAGTCAGGGGGTCTTGGCCTCTGCTTGGTTCTGACTCCTCAGGCTCCTCTGGTTGGAACTGGAGATTAAAAAAAGAACACAGCTTAGCCCAACTTATTCTCCAGGATGCATGCATCTGTCCACC